AAGTCACTGACAACCATGGATAAAATCCAATTCCTTACAATAAAACAGCACTGAAATTTGCAAATGATCAACCAGATTGAGAAAGCCCTGATGGATATAATGGGCTAGAATGACCAATTACCTCAATGTACTTCCAGGAGAAGCAGACTCAAGTGTTTAGGTGTCATAATCATTAGTAACTTAGGCTGAGCAGGATGATTATATCTACAATAATACATTACACCAGCTCTTTTTCCCCAGGGGCATCAATATGCTAATGAGAAAACTAATGAACAAACTTCATTTAGGTTTAATGTCTCTAAGAATGAAATTTCACAGATTTCAAGTTTTCTTATGAACGGTTTAATAAAAATATATTTCCAAGGTACCCTTCCAAACTTTACTGAGGAGGCAGTCCCCAATCTGTAGGAAAACCATCATAAGACCCGGGAGACAAATGTAAAAATTTTTCCCACCTGCATTTTTAGAGAAGAAACTAACCAATTCTTTACAGCTCTCTCATTGCCCTAGAATTGAAGCAACTGCTTCTGGCAGGGCTTATGAGCAGCTCACCATGGACTGTCACATCCCATGGAGAAATTAATTGGTTTTCATCACTTTATTTCAAAGTTTCTGCTTAATCCCAAACTAGAGATTGTATCTTTTATAAAGCAAATGGCTTAGAGTTTACTCCTTTGTAATGAAGTAATAATCAATTAAGATTGTGAACATTTAATACCTTTGTTTTATTATTTAATTTACTTTTAACAATTTAAGAAAATTGGAGATTCTGCCAAATATTCTACCCTCCCATGTTAGGTGGGGCTGGTACCCTGACTGTCAGGAGGCAAGGTCTGTGAACCTCGTGCCAAATAGCTACGTGAGCAAATAGTGAGATAAACAAGCCATTTGTGGAGACAGAGGTGGAGCTGGGCTTGGTTAGGAATGAATCAGGCCATCCCACAGAGTGGGTGTCTCCTTCCCAAGTTGCTTTCCAGGGCACAATTAAAACCCCTATAAAAGGCCCAGCTCCCAGTTACCCAGTACACTTGCCTGTGGTGTCAGCAAGCACTGTCGACTTCTTCCTCTGGTGAAGTGGGTAAGTCCCATTCTGTGGGATCGTGGTCTTCTTTTTGATTCTGGATCTTATTTTATTGTTCTAGGTTTACTTGAACTTGAAGGAAAGAAAAAAAAATGTCTCCACTTCTGAGAAGCATCTGTGACATCACTGAAATTTTCAATCAGTATGTCTCTCATGATTGTGATGGAGCAGCATTAACTAAGAAAGACCTGAAGAACCTCCTTGAAAGGGAATTTGGAGCTGTGCTTCGGGTAAGAACTAACAAGAAAATGAGATCTATTGATTGTAAAATTTTTGTTTTCACCATTTTTATAGAGACCACATGACCCTAAGACGGTAGATCTGATCCTGGAACTTCTGGATCTTGACAGTAATGGGCGTGTCGATTTCAACGAATTCCTCCTATTTATTTTCAAAGTGGCTCAAGCTTGTTACTATGCTCTCGGCCAGGCCACGGGACTGGATGAGGAGAAGCGAGCCCGGTGTGACGGAAAGGAGAGCCTGTTACAAGATCGCAGGCAAGAAGAAGACCAAAGGAGATTCGAGCCCCGGGACAGACAACTGGAAGAAGAACCTGGGCAACGACGCAGGCAGAAGAGGCAGGAACAGGAGAGGGAGCTAGCTGAGGGAGAGGAGCAAAGTGAGAAACAAGAGCGACTTGAACAGCGCGACAGGCAGCGCCGCGACGAGGAGCTGTGGCGGCAAAGGCAAGAATGGCAAGAACGGGAAGAGCGCCGTGCAGAGGAAGAGCAGCTGCAGAGTTGCAAAGGTCACGAAACTGAGGAGTTTCCAGACGAAGAGCAACTGCGAAGGCGGGAGCTGCTGGAGCTGAGGAGGAAGGGCCGCGAGGAGAAACAGCAGCAAAGGCGAGAGCGGCAAGACAGAGTGTTCCAGGAGGAAGAAGAGAAAGAGTGGAGGAAGCGCGAGACAGTGCTCCGGAAGGAAGAAGAGAAGTTGCAGGAAGAGGAGCCGCAGCGGCAAAGAGAGCTCCAGGAGGAAGAAGAGCAGCTACGGAAGCTGGAGCGGCAAGAGCTGAGGAGGGAGCGCCAGGAGGAAGAGCAGCAGCAGCAAAGGCTGAGGCGCGAGCAGCAACTAAGGCGCAAGCAGGAGGAGGAGAGGCGCGAGCAGCAGGAGGAGAGGCGCGAGCAGCAGGAGAGGCGCGAGCAGCAGGAGGAGAGGCGCGAGCAGCAGCTGAGGCGCGAGCAGGAGGAGAGGCGCGAGCAGCAGCTGAGGCGCGAGCAGGAGGAGGAGAGGCGCGAGCAGCAGCTGAGGCGCGAGCAGGAGGAGGAGAGGCGCGAGCAGCAGCTGAGGCGCGAGCAGCAGCTGAGGCGCGAGCAGCAGCTGAGGCGCGAGCAGCAGCTGAGGCGCGAGCAGCAGCTGAGGCGCGAGCAGCAGCTGAGGCGCGAGCAGCAGCTGAGGCGCGAGCAGCAGCTGAGGCGCGAGCAGCAGCTGAGGCGCGAGCAGGAGGAGGAGAGGCACGAGCAGAAGCACGAGCAGGAGAGGCGCGAGCAGCGGCTGAAGCGCGAGCAGGAGGAGAGGCGCGATTGGCTGAAGCGCGAGGAGGAGACGGAGAGGCACGAGCAGGAGAGGCGCAAGCAGCAGCTGAAGCGCGACCAGGAGGAGGAGAGGCGCGAACGTTGGCTGAAGCTCGAGGAGGAGGAGAGGCGCGAGCAGCAGGAGAGGCGCGAGCAGCAACTAAGGCGGGAGCAAGAGGAGAGGCGCGAGCAGCGGCTGAAGCGCCAGGAGGAGGAAGAGAGGCTCCAGCAGCGGTTGAGGAGCGAGCAACAACTAAGACGCGAGCAGGAGGAGAGGCGCGAGCAGCTGCTGAAGCGCGAGGAGGAGAAGAGGCTCGAGCAGGAGAGGCGAGAGCAGCGGCTGAAGCGCGAGCAGGAGGAGAGGCGCGATCAGCTGCTGAAGCGCGAGGAGGAGAGGCGCCAGCAGCGGCTGAAGCGCGAGCAGGAAGAGAGGCTCGAGCAGCGACTGAAGCGCGAGGAGGTGGAGAGACTCGAGCAGGAGGAGAGGCGCGAGCAGCGGCTGAAGCGCGAGGAGCCGGAGGAAGAGAGGCGCCAGCAGCTGCTGAAGAGCGAGGAGCAGGAGGAGAGGCGCCAGCAGCAACTAAGGCGCGAGCAGCAGGAAAGGCGCGAGCAGCGGCTGAAGCGCGAGGAGGAGGAAGAGAGGCTCGAGCAGCGGCTGAAGCGCGAGCATGAGGAAGAGAGGCGCGAGCAGGAGCTAGCTGAGGAGGAGCAGGAACAGGCCCGGGAGCGGATTAAGAGCCGCATCCCGAAGTGGCAGTGGCAGCTAGAAAGCGAGGCCGACGCACGGCAAAGCAAAGTCTACTCGAGGCCCCGCAAGCAGGAAGGGCAGAGGCGCCGCCAAGAGCAGGAGGAAAAGAGGCGGCGCCGGGAGAGTGAGCTGCAATGGCAGGAGGAGGAACGGGCTCACCGGCAGCAGCAGGAAGAGGAGCAGCGCCGGGACTTCACATGGCAGTGGCAGGCGGAGGAAAAGAGCGAGAGGGGCCGTCAGAGGCTGTCGGCCAGGCCCCCATTGCGGGAGCAGCGGGAGAGGCAGCTGAGGGCCGAGGAGCGCCAGCAGCGGGAACAACGGTTTCTCCCGGAGGAGGAGGAGAAGGAGCAGCGGCGCCGCCAGCGACGCGAGAGGGAGAAAGAGCTGCAGTTCCTGGAGGAAGAGGAGCAGCTCCAGCGGCGGGAGCGTGCCCAACAGCTCCAGGAGGAGGAGGACGGCCTCCAGGAGGATCAGGAGAGGAGGCGAAGCCAGGAGCAGCGCCGCGACCAAAAATGGAGGTGGCAACTAGAAGAAGAAAGGAAGAGACGCCGCCACACGCTGTACGCCAAGCCAGCCCTACAAGAGCAGCTGAGGAAGGAACAGCAGCTGCTGCAGGAGGAGGAGGAGGAGCTACAGAGAGAGGAGCGCGAGAAGAGAAGGCGCCAAGAACAGGAGAGACAATACCGCGAGGAAGAGCAGCTGCAGCAGGAGGAAGAGCAGCTGCTGAGAGAGGAACGGGAGAAAAGAAGACGCCAGGAGCGGGAAAGGCAATATCGGAAGGATAAGAAGCTGCAGCAGAAGGAAGAGCAGCTGCTGGGAGAGGAACCGGAGAAGAGAAGGCGCCAGGAGCGGGAGAAAAAATACCGCGAGGAAGAGGAGTTGCAGCAGGAGGAAGAGCAGCTGCTGAGAGAGGAACGGGAGAAGAGAAGGCGCCAGGAGTGGGAGAGGCAGTACCGCAAAAAAGACGAGCTGCAGCAGGAAGAAGAGCAGCTGCTGAGAGAGGAACGGGAGAAAAGAAGACTCCAGGAGCGGGAGAGGCAATATCGGGAGGAAGAGGAGCTGCAGCAGGAGGAAGAGCAGCTGCTGGGAGAGGAACGGGAGACGAGAAGGCGCCAGGAGCTGGAGAGGCAATATCGGAAGGAAGAGGAGCTGCAGCAGGAGGAAGAGCAGCTGCTGAGAGAGGAACCGGAGAAGAGAAGGCGCCAGGAGCGGGAGAGGCAATGTCGGGAGGAAGAGGAGCTGCAGCAGGAGGAAGAGCAGCTGCTGAGAGAGGAACGGGAGAAGAGAAGGCGCCAGGAGCTGGAGAGGCAATATCGGGAGGAAGAGGAGGTGCAGCAGGAGGAAGAGCAGCTGCTGAGAGAGGAACCGGAGAAGAGAAGGCGCCAGGAGCTGGAGAGGCAATACCGCGAGGAAGAGGAGCTGCAGCAGGAGGAAGAGCAGCTGCTGAGAGAGGAACAGGAGAAAAGGCGCCAGGAGCGGGAGAGGCAGTATCGGGAGGAGGAAGAGCTTCAGCGCCAGAAAAGGAAGCAGCGATACCGGGATGAGGATCAGCGCAGTGATCTGAAATGGCAGTGGGAACCAGAAAAAGAAAATGCAGTTCGTGATAACAAGGTTTACTGCAAAGGCAGAGAGAATGAACAGTTCCGGCAGTTGGAAGATTCCCAGCTGCGCGACAGACAATCCCAGCAAGATCTGCAGCACCTGCTGGGTGAACAGCAAGAGCGAGATCGTGAGCAAGAGAGGAGGCGCTGGCAGCAGCGCGACAGGCATTTCCCAGAGGAAGAACAGCTGGAGCGAGAAGAGCAAAAGGAAGCCAAAAGGCGCGACAGGAAGTCCCAAGAGGAAAAGCAGTTGCTGAGAGAGGAAAGAGAAGAGAAGAGACGCCGTCAAGAGACAGACAGAAAATTCCGCGAGGAGGAACAGCTGCTCCAGGAAAGGGAGGAACAGCCGCTGCGCCGCCAAGAGCGTGACAGAAAATTCCGCGAAGAGGAACTGCGCCATCAGGAACAAGGGAGAAAATTCCTCGAGGAGGAACAGCGGCTGCGCCGCCAGGAACGGGAGAGAAAATTCCTTAAGGAGGAACAGCAGCTGCGCTGCCAGGAGCGCGAGCAACAGCTGCGTCAGGACCGCGACAGAAAATTCCGCGAGGAGGAACAGCAGCTGAGCCGCCAAGAGCGTGACAGAAAATTCCGTGAAGAGGAACAGCAGGTGCGCCGCCAGGAACGAGAGAGAAAATTCCTGGAGGAGGAACAGCAGCTGCGCCAGGAGCGTCACAGAAAATTCCGCGAAGAGGAACAGCTGCTCCAGGAAAGGGAAGAACAGCAGCTGCACCGCCAAGAGCGTGACAGAAAATTCCTGGAGGAGGAACAACAGCTGCGCCGCCAAGAGCGTGACAGAAAATTCCGCGAACAGGAACTGCGCAGTCAGGAACCAGAGAGAAAATTCCTCGAGGAGGAACAGCAGCTGCACCGCCAGCAACGGCAGAGAAAATTCCTCCAGGAGGAACAGCAGCTGCGCCGCCAGGAGCGCGGGCAACAGCGGCGTCAGGACCGTGACAGAAAATTCCGCGAGGAGGAACAGCTGCGCCAGGAGAGGGAGGAACAGCAGCTGAGCCGCCAAGAGCGTGACAGAAAATTCCGTTTAGAGGAACAGAAAGTGCGCCGCCAGGAACAAGAGAGAAAATTCATGGAGGACGAACAGCAGCTGCGCCGCCAGGAGGGCCAACAACAGCTGCGCCAGGAGCGCGACAGAAAATTCCGCGAAGACGAACAGCTGCTCCAGGAAAGGGAAGAACAGCAGCTGCACCGCCAAGAGCGTGACAGAAAATTCCTCGAGGAGGAACCGCAGCTGCGCCGCCAGGAGCGCGAACAACAGCTGCGTCACGACCGCGACAGAAAATTCCGTGAAGAGGAACAGCTGCTCCAGGAAGGGGAGGAACAGCAGCTGCGCCGCCAAGAGCGTGACAGAAAATTCCGCGAAGAGGAACAGCAGCTCCGCCGTCAGGAACGAGAGAGAAAATTCCTCCAGGAGGAACAGCAGCTGCGCCGCCAGGAACTGGAGAGAAAATTCCGTGAGGAGGAACAGCTGCGCCAAGAAACGGAGCAAGAGCAGCTGCGCCGCCAAGAACGCTACAGAAAAATCCTAGAGGAAGAGCAGCTCCGTCCGGAAAGGGAAGAACAGCAGCTGCGCCGCCAGGAGCGCGACAGAAAATTCCGCGAGGAGGAACAGCTCCGCCAGGAGAGGGAGGAACAGCAGCTGCGCAGCCAAGAGTCTGACAGAAAATTCCGCGAGGAGGAACAGCTACGCCAGGAGAGGGAAGAACAGCAGCTGCGCCCCCAACAGCGTGACGGAAAGTATCGCTGGGAAGAAGAGCAGCTCCAACTTGAGGAACAAGAGCAGAGGCTGCGGCAGGAGCGAGACCGGCAGTACCGGGCGGAGGAGCAGTTTGCCACGCAGGAGAAGAGTCGTCGTGAGGAACAAGAACTATGGCAAGAAGAGGAGCAGAAACGTCGCCAGGAACGGGAAAGGAAATTACGGGAAGAACACATCCGCCGCCAGCAGAAGGAGGAACAGAGGCACCGCCAAGTCGGGGAGATAAAATCCCAAGAAGGGAAGGGCCATGGGCGGCTTCTGGAGCCCGGCACTCATCAGTTTGCCAGTGTCCCAGTGCGCTCCAGCCCTCTCTATGAGTACATCCAAGAGCAGAGATCTCAATACCGCCCTTAAGTGATGTTGCCAATATCTTGACACCTGCCAAAGCTTCGAGCACGGGAAAATGAGAAACACTGGGTACCAAGTGATAACTCAGATGTTTCTGGTTGTGGGAAAACTCTCTGATATTAGAATGTCTTTTCTTCCAAAATCTTAAACTACGCTCATTTTACGCACTTTGTACTTCTGCTTTTTATTCTTCCTCAAGTAGTTCTTTACTGCAAGATGTCTTTCTTTTGCTCTTTGATGCAGATGTGGTGTGCATTTAAAAAAAATATAAATCATTTAATTTGTTTAAGAAATTTTGTTTGAGGAACATGTTCATTTATTGCTTTCAGAAGTAACAAGAGTAATAGGATGATTTGAGATTCTAAACAATGGGTCGGTTTGTTTAATGACTGACCCATCTTGTGGAAAGTGCAGATACTTTTAATGTTCAAGTTGCTATTTCTTCTTGAACCTAAATTGATCATTGCCTCCAAACAGCATTTCATCTTTTGTGGCATAGTTAGCACAAATTCCAGGTAACTAAATTTTTATAACCCTTGAATAGTGCAGGGGGAGTGACCTCTGCATAAAAACTTCCTGTAAAATCAGCCCATTACTGGAAGAAATATCTGTTAAGAATAGGTTTAGCTTTGAAGATTTAGAATTTAAATTAGATTTTTTTTAAACTCAACTCCACTTAAACACATAATCTCATGAAGAAATAATGAGGTGTTTCTCAACTTCAGAGTTCAAATTTTAAAACTGTGTCTGTTGTAGTCTATAGTGTTCATTCTACTTCCCCAAGTTTTGATGAGTTTCAGAATATTATGAACCTTTGTTAATTTTAGCTTGTTAGAAGGAAGCTGCTCAGAATCCCATAAACATCTGTCTTACTCTAGGGCCAATAAGAGATCACATAGAGCATGTTGGGGGTGTAAAAGGGAAAAATGTGTGAACATAGGGGCAAATTTCTAGAGGCCCTTTGACAAGACCCATTTGCCCACAATCATTTGAGGCCTATTGATAATACCTTAGATATATTCTTGTTGAAATAATTGGACTGTGAAAAATTAATAATAAATGTTTGGCAAGTAACTACTTTTGTCTGTTTTAACTCTGCGTCAATC